AAATTATGAACTAATGACAATTTCCCCAGAAAATCGAAAAGTTAAGAAGAGTGGAAAATAACAATATCTAGCATTTATTGAGTGCAAGAGTTTTTAATAAAAAACAATTTAAAAAGAAACTGAGTAGGGACGTACTAAATATATCACAGGAAAACATTTGCTGGGAGAGGTCGAAAAGTAGAAACTAAAGAACGCCGAAGACAACCAACCTCGAATATGGACTATTTACTCAACATAAAGTTACTGCTATTAACAGCCTATTAGAAATCAAGGCTGCATCCGTAATTCATGGCTGCTCACTGTGATGATGAAGATTATTATTATTATTATTTGCGGATGCAGATTGTATGTATAGATCAATTACATTAGAATGACGATTAGATGGACCGCAAACTAGAATATATAAGTGGCTACTGACACTATTTGTGCATCTTTTAATCTGGGAAATGTATATTCACTCCATAGTCTCAGTATAAACTATTTTAAAATTACACGTAAGCCAACCAGGTGTCTCTTTTATATTTTAGAGTGAATAATGAGGATAAATTCCAGTAGAGAGTTCTATTTTAAGCAATCCAAATTCCCCGAACTTTGCTGATTATTCTAGTGTTTAGAACCTTTGCTATTTGCCTGGCACTTCTTGAAACCCATAACTCACAAACGCCGGGGCATGGAATCACATCAAAGAACAGGTGAAAAGTTGTTCCTAGTTGTGTTATGCAGGTGCATACAACTCCCGCCATTCTCTGTGCAAAAATCAACAAATAAACAGAGGCACCGCATTTCGGATTCTGTTACGCACTGTTTGCAATGGCGCCCGGTATTCGTAGTTTCTGCGAGGGGAGCCGCCAGCGCGCCAACCCTCGCTGAGGAGGAAGAAAACTACATTTCCCACAGAGGCACGGGGGCGAACACCGGCCGGGCTACGTCATTGCTTGAACCAACCAATAGCAGCTCCGGGCGGCAGTGAGGCAAGCGCCTCAGGCGCCAAAGTGGTTTTTTTTTTTTTCTTTTTTTTTTTTTGCCGGAGTCGAGCGGGTGCTGCTAGCGGAGGCGCCATATTGGAGGGGACAAAACTCCGGCGACAGCGAGTGACACAAATAAACCCCTGGACCCCCTTGTTCCCTCAGCTCTAAGGGCCGCGATGTTGTACCTAGAAGACTATCTGGAAAGTGAGTGCGCGGCGCTGGCGGCGGCCGCCAGTCCCGCCCCTCTGACGGACTCTCCCTTTGACAGTGATTGAGCAGCTTCCTATGGATCTGCGGGACCGCTTCACGGAAATGCGCGAGATGGACCTGCAGGTGCAGAGTAAGTCGGCGCGTCTACTACTCCTGTTCGCTATTTAATATGAATTTTTTTTATTATGTCATAGATGCAATGGATCAACTAGAACAAAGAGTCAGTGAATTCTTTATGAATGCAAAGAAAAATAAACCTGAGTGGAGGGAAGAGCAAATGGCATCCATCAAAAAAGTATGTGCAACACTTTGGATAATTTATCAAGATTTATTTTTGAAATGAAAATGTTTTCATTCAGGACTACTATAAAGCTTTGGAAGATGCAGATGAGAAGGTTCAGTTGGCAAACCAGATATATGACTTGGTAAGTAAAAGTAATGTGCATACTGTGCCATATTGGTGGTTATCTTTGATCTTCTTTGAAACAGGTAGATCGACACTTGAGAAAGCTGGATCAGGAACTGGCTAAGTTTAAAATGGAGCTGGAAGCTGATAATGCTGGAATTACAGAAATATTAGAGAGGCGTAAGTAAAATTTACAGTTTTCCATCAATATTGGTGGTGTATCTCTGTGCCTCTCTTCTTTTAGGATCTTTGGAATTAGACACTCCTTCACAGCCAGTGAACAATCACCATGCTCATTCACATACTCCAGTGGAAAGTAAGTTTGGTGTAGTGCAGCTAAGTTTTAAATAAAAACACATGAATTTTTTATTTATATTTAGAAAGGAAATATAATCCAACTTCTCACCATACGACAACAGATCATATTCCTGAAAAGAAATTTAAATCTGAAGCTCTTCTATCCACCCTTACGTCAGATGCCTCTAAGGAAAATACACTAGGTAAGTTAATTTTCTTAAATATGATTGCTTTGACCATTTTTATTTCTTTTTTACATCTACACAGGTTGTCGAAATAATAATTCCACAGCCTCTTCTAACAATGCCTACAATGTGAATTCCTCCCAACCTCTGGGATCCTATAACATTGGCTCGTTATCTTCAGGAACTGGTGCAGGGGCAATTACCATGGCAGCTGCTCAAGCAGTTCAGGCTACAGCTCAGGTAAAAAGTAAAGGGTTTAGAGACAAAATGTTATATTGATGCTATCAATGAATGTCTATTTAAGATGAAGGAGGGACGAAGAACATCAAGTTTAAAAGCCAGTTATGAAGCATTTAAGAATAATGACTTTCAGTTGGGAAAAGAATTTTCAATGGCCAGGGAAACAGTTGGCTATTCATCATCTTCGGCACTTATGACAACATTAACACAGAATGCCAGTTCATCAGCAGCCGACTCACGGAGTGGTCGAAAGAGCAAGTAAGTTTTATTGTTACAGTAGCCCTATACCTTGAGCAAATAAAACTTATACTATTTTTTTCAGAAACAACAACAAGTCTTCAAGCCAGCAGTCATCATCTTCCTCCTCCTCTTCTTCCTTATCATCGTGTTCTTCATCATCAACTGTTGTACAAGAAATCTCTCAACAAACAACTGTAGTGCCAGAATCTGATTCAAATAGTCAGGTTGATTGGACTTACGACCCAAATGAACCTCGATACTGCATTTGTAATCAGGTAAAAGTCTGTTATATCTATAAAAGTATAATCATAATAAAGACATTTAATTTTTTTTAACTAGGTATCTTATGGTGAGATGGTGGGATGTGATAACCAAGATGTAAGTATTACATTTTTCTATTTAGGAATGAAGAAAACTTGTTTTTTGCAATTTTGCTTTCTAGTGCCCTATAGAATGGTTCCATTATGGCTGCGTTGGATTGACAGAGGCACCAAAAGGCAAATGGTACTGTCCACAGTGCACTGCTGCAATGAAGAGAAGAGGCAGCAGACACAAATAAAGGTGGTCCTTTTGTTTGATGAAGAAATAAACTTCAGCTGAAGATTTTATATAGGACTTTAAAAAGAAGAGAAGAGAAAGAAGAAACAATGCATTTCCAGGCAACCACTTAAAGGATTTACATAGACAATCCTATAAGATCTTGAACTTGAATTTTATGGGTTGTATTTTAATAATGTAAGTAAATTATTTATGCACTCCTGGTGTGCTATGAATATTATTCCAGTTAGCCTTGGATTATTTCAGTGGCCAACATATGCAGACATTTGTACTCCTCAACCATTTTCTCAAAGTAATGGGCATTCTATGATTTAGACTTCAAGGAATTCCAATGATGAAGATTTTAAGGAAAGTATTTTATATTCAACAGGTATATTCTGCTGCATGTACTGTACTCCAGAGCTGTTATGTAACACTGTATATAAATGGTTGCAAAAAAAAAAAAAAGTCAGTGCTTCTAAAAAGAATTTAAGATAATGGTTTTTAAAATGCCTTTATAATAAGCTTTGTTTCTTTGTGAAACTAATTCAGCAGGCTGAAGGAAATGGTTCATGTGATAATGTGGGCTGGTATCCTCTAGAGTACCTGGGTACATAAACAGAAACTCCTGTAGGTAAAAAGTAATTTGTGCCATTAGTCTTTCTATGTTTCTGCATCCAGATAGAGTGCAGTTCATGAGGGAGGGGGCGGGGGACTGAAGGGGAAAGGGCGTTAAAGTGATACATTTTTATACCAAATGTGTTTATTTTTTTGTGCAAGTAATCCTTAAAATTGCAATTGTATTAGGTGTTAAAATAAAGTTTTTAAAAAATTACTTGTATTTATACTTTACATACTTAATAATGAAAATTTCTGAATTCCAATTAACTTTCAACTTTCATAATCTAAAAAGAATCAGAGACCCAGGACACAGAATACTGTGTAATCTGTGATGTCTTTAATGATGTTTAGAGTTTGTGATATAAGAATACAGGAAAGACATTTTTAATGTAAATTTGAAATGCCAATGTATTTTTTTAAGAACATCATCTGGCTTTTCCTTCAGTCTAAAAGACATGAAAGAAGTGTAAGTATAGCAGTTAAAACGAAAATAATGGTTATGGGTGTTTTGACTGGAGGCAATGTAGCCAAATAGAGTAAAGAGACCCCCCTGGTCGGGAGCTCCAAATTGAGCTATTTTTGATTCTACCACTTACTGATATGACAGTTAATTCAAATTTTGTATCACTCTGGGCCTTACTACACCAGGGTGATGCTGACTGCAGAATAGATCTTATTCTAAGGTGCTATTTAAATTATAAATTTGCATAGTGGAGGTTTTATTTAAAGTATAATATTGAGTCTGGTCGATAGAAAAATCCTTAACTTTTAAGATACTTAATATATCATATATATTTTATATTGAAACTTACTGGGTCCATCAGATTTCTGCTTTAATTAAACCACTTATGAGCTTCTTAGAACTTATTCAGATAACAGTGTAAAATCTATGCAGTGCTACCCAAAGGGTGTGAGGTAGATAGGGGATTTCAAAGATCTCTTCCACCTTTGAGATCCCATGATTCTGAGCTGCCACAGTCTGATTATACAACTCTACCAGCTCCCTAAACAAGTTAGGTTCATTTGTGAGTACTCATCATTTCATAATATCATGATTATCACGATTTCATGATACTCAATATTTTGAGATTTTATAACCCTTTAAGAAGTGATAAATAATGTAGTATTCAATTCGTTTATCAAAGTATATTGCCTGGAAATGCTCACATGTATCATTTACATCCTCTATATATTATGACTATTCCAAACTCATTCATTTTATAGAAATGGTCAAAGGAAAAAGCCTTATGTACAGCCTTATTTGAAGAGAAAGTTCTTTGTCTGAGTCAGGAACATCCTGTTATCCAGCTGCTACATCCCCTTTCAGTGTGAATTCCACTCCTTACCAAATCACTTAGAAAACACTTTGACAAGTTTTAAACTCAAACACTGAATATTTTATGAAGCATGTGTAAAGAAAGAAACCAAAATTTGGTGCAGGTATTTAGTAATGGGTAGAACCTGTTAATATCTGAGTCATATATAATGGGGCCAAACATGGAACTACCTCATCAACCCCCCAAAAATGTGGCCAACTATTAATATTCTTTGTGACATTTACACCAAGGGGCATAGTAAGTATTTTTGGTATTATAAAATACACATTCAAAATCTCTGTTGTACAAAACTCATGTAACAGTTGGGACAAAATATCCAAATGTGGGTTCACAGTTCACAGGTGGTGAAAATTGAGGCCTTACTGCTATGGAGTGTATATCAAAATGTTCATGGTGACACATTTGAAGCAATAAATGGCTTAATTAAATGCCAAAATGAGGCTGAGTGTTTGATAAGCATACAATCAT